TTTTTTGTACTTTTTGTAGAGACGGGGTTTCGCTATCTTGCCCAGGCTGGTCTCTAACCTCAGGTTCAGCCTGATCCTCACCTCCAGGCTCAGGTGATCCGACCCCCTAGGCCTCCCAAGGTGCTGCGATGACAGGCATGAGCCACCGCGCCCGCCTATAATCAATTTTCAATATTCTAAAAAAGCCTACCAGAAATTGTATATTTTCTGGTGGTATTAAATGCTAGGTTTCCTTGTTTTGTGCTAGAATTATATCAGATCCACAATAAACCTAGGTTCCGACTGAGCTGGGTCTGATTGAGCAAAATCTGTTTTCCCATTATTGTTATGTTCAATTTGGCAAACAGCTTTTCAAAATATAGGAGTGAAGTCGTGGTCGAACTAATAAAATTGGTAACACTTGCTACAATGTTTGCAATTCGCAGAAAACTTCACTGACTTCATCTTAACTTATTCCTCACAAAGCTGTGGAATCACCATCAGTAGAGCAGGAGTCGTTGGCTCAATGCAGTGCTGTCTGCAACCGCTCGGAGCTTCTAGGTTCTTTCCGTGGGTCTCCAGCTTATGAGCACCTACATTCCGCGATTCGGAAGCACCTGCCTACCCCTCAGAAGAGAGAGACAGCTCCTTCTTCCCGTTCCGGAATGTGGTGCGTTCGCACGCATGCGTGACACGGCTACTCCGCGCTTGCGCCGATATTCTCCGCTTGGGGCGGATACCCTGGGTGACCCGTGAGCGTCCGCGCCCGGCGCGCGCCTGCGCAGTCGCTTTTCGAGAGTTTCCGCCCGCTACGTTCCCGTCTTTCAAACCACCCCACCACCTATACCATTCATTCCAGTCTCCTCAATTCTTTCACTGTATTAAGACGGCCTGCCCTCTGGCACGTTTTCTGGAACGAAAGCGGCTTGGGACAGACAGACTCCCTTCGCCAGGGAGCCCCGACCCCGAGGGCGCGCCCTGAGCGTCTGAGCGCAGCCCCGCTGCGTCCCCAGTTGTATCCCCCGCCACGCCCGCCTCTTCCGCCGCTCGCGCGCGCGCGCACGGCCGGCCACGGCGCGCCGGGGTTGGCTGCTACAGGGACCGCGGTGGCGGCGGCGGCCTCGACAGCGGTAGTGCCTTCTACTCCGCTTTTTTAGTTTCCTCCGCCCCCTCCCGTGGGACGCTGTTGTGTGGCTGCCTTAAAAAAAAACGCAACTTTATTGTTCCTCAGCCCCACCTCCGGCTCGGCGGGCGTCCTCAGGATGCACTGAGGCTGAGGGGAGGGGAGGCGGCGGAGGGTCGAGGTCGCGGTCCCTCTCCTCCGAGCGCCCGGCTGGAGGGGAGGGAGTCACGATGTCTGGTAGCCGCCAGGCCGGGTCGGGCTCCGCTGGGACAAGCCCCGGGTCCTCGGCGGCCTCCTCGGTGACTTCCGCCTCCTCGTCTTTATCCTCTTCCCCGTCGCCGCCTTCCGTGGCGGTTTCGGCGGCAGCGCTGGTGTCCGGCGGGGTGGCCCAGGCCGCCGGCTCGGGCGGCCTCGGGGGCCCGGTGCGGCCTGTGTTGGTGGCGCCCGCCGTATCGGGTAGCGGCGGCGGGGCGGTGTCCACGGGCCTGTCCCGGCACAGCTGCGCGGCCAGGCCCAGCGCCGGCGTAGGAGGCAGCAGCTCCAGCCTAGGCAGCGGCAGCAGGAAGCGACCTCTCCTCGCCCCCCTCTGCAACGGGCTCATCAACTCCTACGAGGACAAAAGCAACGACTTCGTATGGTGGGTTTGAAGAGCACTCCCTCCTTGTCCCTAAAAAAATCAATTATTTTTCTTTTCTTTTTAGCCCCATCTGCTTTGATATGATTGAAGAAGCATACATGACAAAATGTGGCCACAGCTTTTGGTAAGACAATTCTATTGAGTAAAATAATCTTTATTAAGCCTTTTTTTTCCCCCCCTACTAATAGCTACAAGTGTATTCATCAGAGTTTGGAGGACAATAATAGATGTCCCAAGTGTAACTATGTTGTGGACAATATTGACCATCTGTATCCTAATTTCTTGGGTGAGTCTTTGGAATGATTTTTATTTTAAAAAATGTGTGCTTTTTATTTTGTTTCTGTTTTCAGTGAATGAACTCATTCTTAAACAGAAGCAAAGATTTGAGGAAAAGAGGTTCAAATTGGACCACTCAGTGAGTAGCACCGTATGTTTCAACTCTTATTACTATTTTTAATAAGTTGTTGTGTTTCTTCTTTCTTCATTTTTAGAATGGCCACAGGTGGCAGATATTTCAAGATTGGTTGGGAACTGACCAAGATAACCTTGATTTGGCCAATGTCAATCTTATGTTGGAGTTACTAGTGCAGAAGAAGAAACAACTGGAAGCAGTAAGTGGTAGCTAAACTTAAAAAAAATTTTATTTAAAAGAAAAATTATAATTTTCTATTGTAGGAATCACATGCAGCCCAACTACAGATTCTTATGGAATTCCTCAAGGTTGCAAGAAGAAATAAGAGAGAGGTATATTATTTTGTGTGTTTTACATAATGTTTTTTTTGTCTTTCTCTCTCTATTTAATCTGCAGCAACTGGAACAGATCCAGAAGGAGCTAAGTGTTTTGGAAGAGGATATTAAGAGAGTGGAAGTAAGGAATCAAGAATTTCTCACATCCTTAGCATCTACTATAATTCAAATAATTTTATTTTCAGGAAATGAGTGGCTTATACTCTCCTGTCAGTGAGGATAGCACAGTGCCTCAATTTGAAGCTCCTTCTCCATCACACAGGTACAAGCTTCACACTTGCAATTGATTAGAATTGACTTGGTCTGTGTATATTGTTATCTTTAAGCCTTGAATTCAGTTCTGATATGCACAGGATCTTTGTCAATGGAATACTTATTATGTAAGTACATACAGGGAAGAAAAAGTTGTCACTGAAATCACATTTTTTTCTCTTCATTTTGCAGTAGTATTATTGATTCCACAGAATACAGCCAACCTCCAGGTTTCAGTGGCAGTTCTCAGGTAAACGATATCTTTGTTTGCTTTAATGATACTCTAAGTTTTGTGTCTTTTCTTATTATTTTAGACAAAGAAACAGCCTTGGTATAATAGCACGTTAGCATCAAGACGAAAACGACTTACTGCTCATTTTGAAGACTTGGAGCAGTGTTACTTTTCTACAAGGATGTCTCGTATCTCAGGTATATATTTAGACCTTCTCAAATTATCTGAATGTTTTGTCTTTTTTTTTTTTTTTTCATATAGATGACAGTCGAACTGCAAGCCAGTTGGATGAATTTCAGGAATGCTTGTCCAAGTTTACTCGATATAATTCAGTACGACCTTTAGCCACATTGTCATATGCTAGTGATCTCTATAATGGTTCCAGTATAGTCTCTAGGTAAGTATTGGTCAAATTACTATTTTCTTTTGAAATGTTGTCATTACATACTTTTTCCCCTTAGTATTGAATTTGACCGGGATTGTGACTATTTTGCGATTGCTGGAGTTACAAAGAAGATTAAAGTCTATGAATATGACACTGTCATCCAGGATGCAGTGGATATTCATTACCCTGAGAATGAAATGACCTGCAATTCGAAAATCAGGTATTTACATTATTTTCTTGACATGATGCAGTTGTAAAGTAACTTTTAACTGTATTTCTTTCAGCTGTATCAGTTGGAGTAGTTACCATAAGAACCTGTTAGCTAGCAGTGATTATGAAGGCACTGTTATTTTATGGGATGGATTCACAGGACAGAGGTCAAAGGTCTATCAGGTAAATAAGGGTACTAGTTACATGTTATATGAATCTGAGGCTACTGTCTTCTTTCTGCTTCCAGGAGCATGAGAAGAGGTGTTGGAGTGTTGACTTTAATTTGATGGATCCTAAACTCTTGGCTTCAGGTTCTGATGATGCAAAAGGTACTGTTTGAATCTCTTTCTCAGCACCTCCTCTCTTTTTGTTTTTATTGTCCTTTGCCCTTAGTGAAGCTGTGGTCTACCAATCTAGACAACTCAGTGGCAAGCATTGAGGCAAAGGCTAATGTGTGCTGTGTTAAATTCAGCCCCTCTTCCAGATACCATTTGGCTTTCGGCTGTGCAGGTAAGAAATGAAAGCAGATTTGTCTTCCTTTGTACTACATTTATCTAATTTTGTTTTGTTTTAGATCACTGTGTCCACTACTATGATCTTCGTAACACTAAACAGCCAATCATGGTATTCAAAGGACACCGTAAAGCAGTCTCTTATGCAAAGTTTGTGAGTGGTGAGGAAATTGTCTCTGCGTGAGTATTACTCTCCTCAGAGGTTGAGCTTAAGTAAGTTCTTACTCTTTGTACTTTTCCTCAGCTCAACAGACAGTCAGCTAAAACTGTGGAATGTAGGGAAACCATACTGCCTACGTTCCTTCAAGGGTCATATCAATGAAAAAAACTTTGTAGGCCTGGCTTCCAATGGAGATTATATAGCTTGTGGTAAGTGAAACCATCGTTTCCAGGAACTTTTTTCTAAAATACTATTATTATTATTTGTTTTCAGGAAGTGAAAATAACTCTCTCTACCTGTACTATAAAGGACTTTCTAAGACTTTGCTAACTTTTAAGTTTGATACAGTCAAAAGTGTTCTCGACAAAGACCGAAAAGAAGATGATACAAATGAATTTGTTAGTGCTGTGTGCTGGAGGGCACTACCAGATGGGGTAAGTTTTCATATCAGTTTTTTCACCTTGGGGTTACATAATTCTCTCCTTTTGTTTTGTTAAGTATCCTAGAATTGCATGGGAGAAGCAAAGATCCCATCTCTGTCACATCCAATCTTGGAGCCACCGGTGGAAATTTAGAAGTGCCAAAGTGTTTCCAACAGTCGCTGCCGCAAACCTATTCTTTCTTTACAGGAGTGATTAGGTACTGTCTCAAACCCTCCTGAGTGCCACATCAGGAGGCTCTCTATGGTCTGTTGGTCACTTTGGAAGATGTAGAGACTAAATCCAAGGGAGACATTAGATAATAAGCCAGGGTTCTCATCAGTCTCCTCAGTAGCAAAAGCAAAGGCTAGAACATTCTGGTAGTGCTCATTATTAATTGGAACATTACAGCTGGAGTCAAAGATCTGCCTCCTGAAAGGTACTGTGTTCTGATGTTTACAGCCAAATTCCATTAAACATTGACTGATTTATTACAATGGATACAACTCAGAAATAGCTCATGGGAAGAGATGCATAGGGCAAGGTATTGGAGAGTGGCGGGTGGAGTACACAGAATAGGTCTGTGCTGGTGACTCTTGGAAACACTTTGGCATTTTCTTCCCAGATGGGTACCCTCCTAGTACCTCAATGTTTTCACCAACCTGGAGGCCCTGGAACCTCCATTTTCAACAAACTCCCTTTGGGATTTATATATAATAAAATGCTATAAAATATCAGTTTTTGAGCTCTTTTCTGTTTGTATATTTGCTTAATAAGAATTTGCTAAATGAATAAATTTTATCTGATTAAGTTTTCAAGGACCCAAATGACCAAAATAAGAACTTACTGTAAGACTCAAAATATAACAAATGAGGTTAATTTAAATCAGGCAGTGAGTTTTTGGAGAATATGTTCTGTACAACAAAAAAAAAGTTACTACAAAATACCCTTCCAACTTTGACATATTAACATCCTTATTTCCTTCTGGCTTTATCAGTCTTTCTAAGTCATTTAAGTCTAAAACCCCAGAATCATTATTGTTGCATCTCTTTATTTTCCATCTAATTATTCATCAAATAGCAGTAATGCTTTCTTTGAAATGTCTTCTATATATCTTTGTTTTCGTTTCTGCTTTTCATCTCCTCATTTCTGTTCCTTCCCCTTCCCCTTCTCTCGATTTACTTCTAACAGCTTTATGTCCCTTTCAGTCGGCCTTTATGCACTACCAAATATTCATCTTTATACAGAGATAATCAATCAAACATTGCTTGTTACCTTTAGTTGACCCAGGTCTTTCAGAAAAGTTTTTTTCAAATTCAGCATTTGCATGTACCTCTATCTGGTATATTTTGGCCAACACTAAAAATAAGGGGAAATTTTGATAAATATATTACCTGAACTTGTTAGTTATTTAATCTATTTCACTTCAGATATCTGTATCTAATTTTAAAATTATATTTACCCTTACTATTAAATATGATCCTTAAGAAAATTATAGGAAAAAGTACAATAGAAAAAAATACTCAAAGGTAACTCAGATTTCAAAATTTACTAGTATTTAGAAAATTAGCCTTTATAATAAGTATAGAACAATGTCGTTCCTATATCTACTTCTTAACTGCTCTATTTCCTGATCTCATGTGTTTGCACTTAGACTATCGTATCTAAACTATTACATTCAAGATTTTCAATAATCTAATATAATGCTATCCATCTAACTTTATTTCTGTTTTCTAACACAGTTCACCTACTTCATTAAGAAAGTTTCTTCATTGTCCCATACTATTCCCATTCCGGCTTCTAAACTCGTATTCATGTTGTTCTTCATATTGCCTTATCCTCTTATTTCTGCTTAACTAAGTTCTCATCATTTTTTAGCCCAATCACTGCTTCTCTTTCCCTCTTTTAACCATTTTATCTCCTTGGTTTCTGGTTTCTCACAGCTATTGATGAACCTATAGAATGCAGTCTACCAACTGATGTTCACATTCATCTTGAATTGTTTGTTATGCTTCATTAGTGTTGCCCCAGGTACATTCCTTGCTTCAACTTGGAGAGCAAAAAAATACAAACACCAGCAGCTACCAGAGTAAGAGCTACTTAGTTTTCTAGGAAAGAGGAGTTAAAGATTGAGTGAGAATAAAATTTAAGTCTGCCTAACCCAGAGAGCCTACTTTTATCAATTTCATAAGATCATAAATATACTGACTAGAATAATACACTAGTATTATTACTACTAGTACACTGTGATACTGACAGTACTAATATGATACTAATAGTACTATCATTGCTTGAGATAACTACCCTTTAACTGTAAAGAAATTAAGGTTATATAGTATTTTAGTAAAAGCAACTACCATTCATTTGTTTAGTGCCTATAGTGTGCCAGTTACTCTTTGGTTACATGCTGTAAGGGAGAAAAGATTTTTCTCACCTGTTGGCTTGATTCATGACGGAGACCTCTGTAAGTTTTACATGACATAGAAGTTTTACGTGACACAGAAGGCTTCAGAAATGAAGACCCAAAGAATGGGTAAACTTGTATATGTTTATGCTTAGGTTTGATGAAGAAATGAATAGTCTCATGGAGAAGTATGATTGGAGGACAAAGGGGTATGATCTAATGGTAATAAACTGGGGGCAACTTAGCAAGACCTGTTTGTTGAGCTTCTTCTCTGTGTCTCTGTCTCCAGAGATAAGGGCATTCCTTTCCTCAGGTAAGGATAGGCAACTCTGGAATGAGAGTCTTATGACCTGCTTCAGTGGAAGGGCAGAGAATTCTTTTATGACCTGCTTCAGAGGAGAAGTGTGGGAGAAGGTCTTCCTGCTTCTGCTGTTTTTTCAAATACCAAGGTGACTATTTGGAGGTAGTGTGTTCTGGTCCCTAACAATGCTCTACTGTGTTTTCCTTGAATCTTCATACAGATTCTACCTAAGAGTATCTGCTTTATATTTGGAGAAATTGAATGTCTAAAAGGATTAAGCAGAACCAAAATTCAGATCCAGGTTTCCATGCCTTGAATGTATTGCTTTTTCTGTTAACATGGTATTCCCCAAATAGTACTGAATTCTAGAATCAGCTTTACCAGAGTAGTCTGGAGGAAATTTGCGAATAGCTCTCTTAAATATGCACGGTTCTATGCTCAGAGGAGCTCTTCTCAGTATTAATCAGCAATCCAGTCATTTTTTTCCCCTCATACTTGTCATTGTAAGCACATTTTTCTCAAGCTTTACTCAGAAGATCATCCAGAGATATTAACTGTTAACATGTGCTGCAAGTTGAAAGTGTTTAGAGAGAATATTTGAGTGCAGTGTGACAAGGATAATCAAGTTGTTTAGGGCCAGTTGGCGAGAAGACTTTGGAAAGCATTGAGAAAGGAATGATGAATGTATGTGTTGTTTTGTATCTAAATCCTTCTTCCCTTGTGTATGTTCTTCACAGCCTTTTCTCCCTGAATAAGGATCACTTTGACTTTGTATGCTAAGTGTGCCTTCTTAATGGTTCTTTTCCTGTTATCTGAATCCTGAAGTATATTTAAATGAGAATTTGATGCAGTTAGTTAATTGGAATATAAAAGACTGGTTAACAAAAGTCTTCTTAATAATGAAGCACACCAGAAATGGAAGCTGCTGGAACCAGCCATGTGGACAAATGAAAAAATGCCTTTTGTCTACAGATTGCAGCGATCCTACATAAATATATGGAGGTCTCTGTCTGGCTTAGGACAGCTGGCTAAGTCTGATCGTTCCCCTCCGTACAGCCTTTAAAACTGCCACTCTAAATACTTGGTTTCCTTGCCATTTTATTCAGTATCTGCTGGTTATGAGTACTGTATTATTTTTTAAATGGGCAACCAAGTAAAGTTACCTCTGTATCCGTCTGAACTGGTTTTTGAGGTATCTTACGAGTTTTGAAAATAGGTGTTATTTGCTTATTTAAGGAACCTACAACCAGGAAGTAGAATGAATGTGGAAATATTATTCTTCTCTTGCCGAGCATGGTGGCTCACACCTGTAATCCCAGCACTTTGGGAGGTTGAGGCAGATGGATCACTGAATGTCAGGAGTTCAAGACCAGCCTGGCACCAACATAGTGAAATCCTGTCTCTACTGAAAACACAAAAATTAGCCAGGTGTGTTGGCAGGCGCCTGTAATCCCAGCTACTTGAGAGGCTGAGACAGGAGAATCACATGAACCTGGGAGGCGAAGGTTGCAGTGAGCTGCGATTGTGCCATTGCACTCTAGGCTAGGTGACGGTGCGAGACTCCATCTCAAAAAAAAAAGAAAAAAGAAATATTATTCTTCTAAGGGGCCACATTGGCTTAACGAATTCAGGGTTACCAGTGAAGGTCAATACTTTAGATATGAAGGAGCTAATCAGAGATAGCTTCCGTGAAGATTTTCTCATTAAGAAAGTGATTTCTCCAAAATCCAGTTTATGTAATTTTTTAAGGCTGTAACCAAAGTTCAGAAATAACCATTTGCAGAGGAAAGCTGCTGCTAAGTATTAACCTTCTTAGTACTGAATTCAAAATCTTGGTTTTTCCTGTTGTGTGTTTTGCTGTTAAGTTGTGGGGAGAGGTTGCTCCCACCTACCTCCCCTAACTTCTACAACTTACAGCAGCCACAGCTGGGTTTGTTTGTTTGTTTGTTTGTTTGTTTGTTTGTTTTTTGAGACTGAGTCTCACTGTGTCACCCAGGTTGGAGTGCAGTGGCATAATCTCAGCTCACTGCAACCCCTGCCTCCTGGGTTCAAGCAATTCTCATGCCTCAGCCTCCTGAGTAGCTGGAATTACAGGGGACCACCATGCCTGGCTAATTTTTGTATTTTTAGTAGAGATGAGCTTTCAACGGCGCGGTGGCTCACGCCAGTAGTCCCATCACTTTGGGAGGCTGAGGCGGGTGGATCACCTGAGGTCAGGAGTTTAATACCAGCCTGGGTTTATTTATAACTAATTGTATGAGGATCCTTGTTTGTGGTTCTGAAATCCCATATTTCTTACCCTGAGCAGTTTTTGCATTAGACAGTTGTCAAATGAGTAGCCATACTTTTCTAGGCCCTTTAGAAATCCACTGTTCTGTTCATTCTAATGAACGATTTTAAGATTTTGTAAGGAAGGATACTAGTGGAGAAGAAAGAAGAGATTTGGGATTAACTGATTTTGAAAGTGTTCCTTTGTGATGAAGAAATCCCAATTCCCCAGATCTCAAATTGGGATTTTGTGTATGGGGGGTGGAAGATTGGAAGGAGAGTGGGAATTTGGCCTGTCAATGCCATGTATGTTGACTTTGGAACACTCTTTACCACTTTGGTTCTGTGGCCAAGCCTTTTCCTCTGTTGATATTACTTGAAATAATACTTATAGGGAGATATATAAAAGACCAAATTTTCCATGTAACAAGGCTTTTAGGAGCCTAGGTTTATGACATTTGAAATGTAATGTATATTTATAATGTATGAGAACTGAGGCTCTCTTGTACATAGTCAGTGACCACCCAAGACACCTTTCTTCTTTCTTCCATTTTGCTTTAATAAATTCAGGATGAAGCCCAGACATGTGATAAGCTTACTGGGTCAATATGATACAGATCAGCATTGGTATATTTCTCAGTTTTCACAAGTTGATTCCTGGCTTTGCTCTTTCTTAGCTGTGTGTATGAATTTGGACAAGTTATTAAGTCTAAGACTATGTTTACTCTTTGTAAATTGATGATAAAAATAGTACCTTCCTCATTGGGTTGCCATGCAGATTAAGTGAAGTAATCCATATAAAATTCTTAACTAAGTCACTGACCTATAGTGCTCAATAAATATGTGATAATGAAACAGGTTTTTAAGTGTTTGTGTGTGTGTGTGTGTGTGTGTGTGTGTGTGTGTATTGCAAACACAATTCAGACAGCTAATTCACTCAACCCCCTTGGATTTTTTATAGAATGCAGGGAAGGCTAACTAACATTTTAGTTTAAAGACCAAGACCTTTTATTGATAGATTGTAGTTTTGTGTTCATTCTTTCTTAGACATATTTATATATATTTTTACCAAGTCAACTCTGAAAGACCACATACTGAAAGAAAAGTCAGGGACAAAAAGAAACTATTAGGCTTACAAATGGCATTTAAAAACCTTTGAAGATGATATTGGAACCTATGTTTGAATGTCTTTGTATGGACTCTCACTTGGTTTCAAAATGCAGCGTAGATTTATGTCTAGGATAAAGTAAAGAAACACTCCGGTCAAATAAGGGGATTCTTATGATGAATCAAACCCAGATAAGTGGCTGGGTGCGGTGGCTCACGCTTGTAATCCCAACACTTTAGGAGGCTGAGGCGGGTGGGTCACGAGGTCAGGAGTTCGAGACCAGCCTGACCAACATGATGAAACCCCGTCTCCAAATACAAAAATTAGCTGGGTTTGGTGGCACGCACATGTAATCCCAGCTACTCAGGAGGCTGAAGCAGGAGGATCACTTGAACCCGGGAAGCGGAGGTTGCAGTGAGCCGAGACTGCACCACTGCAGTCCAGCCTGAGCGACAGAGCGAGACTCCATCTCAAAAACAAACAAACAAACAAAAACAAAACAAAAAAAAAACCCAGATAAGTGAAATGAATTTCTCTGAGCTCCAAAAACAAAAGAAATTTGAATTTTAAAAGATGTACTAGAAAGTGCTTTAAATAAAAGAATGATTCTGCGTGTCAGGAAATCAACAGTGGCCCAATAGGATGAAGTAACAAAATGTCAGCACGAGTGATGAAATTGGACAATTGAATAGTATCACTTAACAAGGCGTTGAACAAAGAAAAATTTAAGAATCCCTATATCTTATATCTGTATTTCTTCTCAAGGGCAAGGGAGAGGATGTTCATAAGGCAACTATAGATCATGCATCAAAAGAAGGGCAAATTTATTTGAAATTGTTCTGTGGCTGTAGGATCCTGAGTGAAAATCAGATTTGACTATACACAGAGTCCATGACCTCCTACATGAGGAGAGAAGCTATTTTAGTTTTCAGGATGCAATTGCAGTACAAATAGTAACAGCCCACCCTGAAGACAGAAAAAAAAAATGGAGCAAAAGCCCATTCTTTTATGTTTATAATCTTGGTATGAAAAAGAGCTTAAGGCAGGTATGGTCTTTTATTTTCAGTGACATGAAATCATCTTTGTATGAGTGCAAATTAACACTCTCTTTTCTGGCAATGAGAAAACAAGACATTTGTGTTCATAAAGAGAATGCCTTTGTCCAAATAAGACAAGAGGCTCTTATGGAGAGAATATTAAGGAATTAACAGATATAGTATAGATTGTGAGTTTTTTTGTGTGAAGCCTAGTTACCTCAAATTTTTATTCTTTATATTTACTTAAGGAAGGATATTTAAATTCAGCCATGTTTCTCACTGTTCTGTGCCCTCCAGGGAGCTGTATTTGCAGATACTGTATGTTGTTCATAGTGATTTACCATTTCCATTTAATCAAATGCTTGTTAAAGGACTTAAATGGACATACAATTTAAACTTAGTGGGCACACTTTAAGAAGAAAATTCAGTGATTATAGGACAAATTGTTTAAGGCAGAACTGCTTATAACTTTGCTAGCCATCTCAGCTGCAGTTTCTGCTTTTAGAGGACAAATGTAAATAGTATTTCAGTGTACTTTACATTTTCTGTGTCACTAATAGTGTTCTACCACTTGAAAGGGGAACTAAAATTAAAAATCATCTTCTGGGCTTTTTTTCCCCAGTAAAATTTTCAAGGAACTTACCTTCCTTTGTCATGAAGTTGTTTTAGGGGAGAAAACATTTCTGATTTTTGTTGGCTTTTTTTTGTTTTTGTTTTGTTTTTAGATCCTTATTTAGCAAGGTTATGCTTTTAAACATCTAAGGGTAGAGGGTGGGATATGTGTCATTTATTACCTTCTGTCTTGGGGTAATGTTCTGATTGAGAGTGCTGGAGCCAAGTTGCCAGGTTTGCCTCCTATCACCATTAAGTATTAGCTGTAAGACTTTGGGAAAGTTATTTAACCTTTCTGTGCCTCAGTTTCCTCTTCTGTGAAATTAGATTAATAGTATCTTGCATGTAATATTCTGAAATAAAATTAGAAAATACATGGAAAGTACTAAGAAAATAGTTGGCACAAGATAAATGATCAATCAGTAAATGTTGCTGTCATCTTTAACATTTTATATACGAATCCACATAACTGGACAACTGTACTTGTTTTTAGTTCATCAAATATTGTGCAATATGAAAATATATTCTCTGCATTTAAGTGATTTACAACCTAGTAAATAGAAATATTCATAAATAACTATAGTATGAACCCAAATGAAAGAAATCTTTATAAGATCATTACCCCTGAAATTATTGACCCTAGAGGGAAGACGTTACTTCTAACTTGGAGAATGATGGAATACTTTATGAAGATAGGGGCTTTTGAGCTGGGCTTCATAAAGATATAAAGGGTTTCAGAAGTCTAAAGACAAAGGGAAAGGAAGGTACCTGGACAAAAGACCATAAACAAACACATCTATTAAGTACCAACCAGGCAGTATACTAAGTGCTATCTTAATTTAAAATCATCATCATCAATCTTTTAAGGCATATATGCTTGAGTTCCTTTAAAAGTGAAATTGACGCTCAGATTTGCCCAAGATTACACAGCTAAATAAGGGATACAGTTGGAATTAGAACCCAGGTCGGGCTGGCTGTAAAACGTACACCCTTTCTGCTATACTGCAGAAAGCTAGAGAACAGTGTAAACAAAGGCGCAGATGAGGGAAAGTGCAATAGATGTTTAAGAAACTTCTAATAAAGTGTCTAAGTAGGATGGTGGAGTAGGGACTTTATTGAGAGATGAGGCCAGAGAGTGTGCTAGATATTATAGTCTTGAATGCCATACTGAGAGAAAAAAAAAAAGTTTAGACCTTCTTCTGTAGGCATTAAATGCCTAAAGCCCACTGTGAAGATAATCCCATGAGAGTATTATCATAGCAGTGGGTATAGTGCATTGTAATGAGAGATTAAAAGTAGAGAGTCTACTCAGGTAGGTTATTAAATAATTTAATTATTCAGGGTTTTTTTTTTCTGTGTTCAGTTTCCTTCTGGGGAATAAGAATAACAGAAAACACCCACATGTAACATTCATGTTTTTCAAGATGTTAAGTTTGCCCTCACATATTAAAAAAAATGTTTATTTGACGATGTTTCATTATATTCACTTCAAACAATAAATCTTGAACTATGTTTGCGGATATAATCATTAACTTCTACCTTCTAGTACACAACTTAATTTTTTTTCTGCTTTTCCAAGAATTCACTTATTTAACTTAACACATGTGAATTGAAGAGTTTTGTTAAGAGATAGGATTAAAGGAGATGACTCTAGGTGCCCAGGGAGGGGGAGGTGCGGTGAGAGATGGCTGAAGGAATAGAACACTGGTGGGAAGCAAAGTTCTTTTCTACCCTCTTAGGTTCTCTGGCTAGGTCTGTGAAATAAACTGACAACTGATGGATTAACAGAAAAGGCATACAAATTTATTTGATATTCAAAGTTTTACATGAATCAGCTGCCAGGGGTGGGTTGGAATAGTGGGGGATATCTCGTAGAAAGAAAACCCCCAATGAAAAGGCTCGGTTTGGAGGTTTTTATACCATTTAGACAAGAAGACAAATTTAAAGGGAAGCGACAAGACAAAGGAAAGGGACTTTGAGCTTCTAGGAGTGATGAACAATAGGAAGGCAAATATTAATATATAAGAAACTAATGGTAGATAAGGGCTAGTTAGTGAGGTTTGTGCAGATTTTTTCTCAGTACCATCTCATCTTTGGTAATAATAATAAGGTTGTTATCCCTTTCCTGGTACAGGAAGTAACTGGGGTACAGGGAATTCCTCTCTTTCACAAGAGGAATTTATTGTCTGTTTTCAGGCAGATAGAAGGAGAGCAGAAAGCTCTCCTCAGTTGCTTTCAGCTCAAAATAATCTTTCCACCAGAGTAGCATATTTTGGGATGGCATATTCTGATCTACAACACCAAAGAAAAACTGCTCCTATCTATTTTTTGCATAAAGGCAGTCACTGACTTTTGTTATCCATAAATAAAATTCACAGATAAATTAATCTTACTTATTTTCTAACCCTGGTATGCTACAGTTTACATGCTTACCCCACCTCATATTTTCATCTCGTTAACTAATACATAAGCTGCTTTCTCCACACAATTTGTCATCATTCCAAAACCATTTTTTTTTTTCAAATTTATTCCATGTGCATGACCGTGTCCCTTTGCCTAACATATCCATCTTTTCTCCTGTGAAATTTCAAGTTTTATTCTTCCATTGTTCCATTTGTGACCTAATCTGTGAAGCCTTTCTTATCTTTTCCAAGTAAAGGATCACTCTCTTCTTACTTCTTCAGTTGCCCCTTTGAGCTCTATAATATATTCTTTTTTTTTTTTTTTTTTTTTTGAGACAGGGTCTCACTCTGTTACCCAGGCTGGAATGCAGTGGCCCAATTCAGGCCCATTGCAGCCTTGACCTCCCAGGCTCAGGTGATCCTCCCGCCTCAGCCTCCCAAAGTGCTGGGATTACAGGCATGAGCCACCACACCCAGCCTATTTCTTTCTGTTAAAAGTCCATTTCCCCTGTTGGCCTATGGTCTTAAGATCAGACATCATGTCTTATTCTCCTTTGAAATTCCAGGACCCAGCACAATTATCTGGCATGTGATATCTACCCTAATGGACGGATAATGATGGATGAATAAAGTGGCATGAAATTAATAAACTTCATGCCAAAGTCACTACTGTATAATGAAACGACTGTGATGATTGAAAGTTATTCTCTCTGTGAATCAATTTGGGAGCGTTTCTTTATGTCTTAGTCAGGGTTCTCCAAAGGGACAGAAGTAATAGGACATGTATAGTTAGATCTATGACAGGGTTTTTATTTGGGGTATTAGCTCACATGATTACAGAGGGTGAGACATACCATGATATGCCAGGGAGGCCAGTAGCATGGCAGAATCTTAGGCTAAAGGCCTGAGAATTTGAGGGCCCATTGATGCAAGTCCCAGAGTCCAAAAGCTGGAGAATCTGGACTTCTGATGGCCAAGGCCAGGAGAAGAGTGTCCCAGCTCCAGGAGAGAGGAAGCAAATTCACCTTTCTGCTCCCTTTTTGTCTATCCAGGCCCCCAGCTGATTGGATGGTGCCTATCCACATTGAGGGCTGAACTTCCCCACTCAGTCAACCGACTCACACACCAGTCTCTTCTGGAAACACCCTCACAGACTTACCCAGAAGTAGTGCTTTGCCAGTTCTCTAAGTATCCCTTTATCCAGTCAAGTTGAAACCTAAAATTACCCATCACACTGTTACCTTGGACATCAGGAGTAGCTTTCTGGCGAAGCCTCTGTCAAAGCCAGTTTCTAATGGCTAAGTTAGCCAGGGACTTATAAAGGCCCTTTATAATGCAAACTTGACCATTTGGTGGAGTTGCTTTTGATGTTACCAGTACCATCTAATGTCCAAATCCAATAACATATTATTACTAAACAGTCTTCATTTCCTCATGATTTTTGACAATTTTGACTTGCTTCTCTTTCTTAAACTCTTCTTTTAGCCTCCATAATAGTCTTCTGTTTTGCTTCCTGCCCCTTTGTTCATTTTGGGCTCCTTTGCTTGCCTTCCTTGAACTGCTAAGCCAGAAGCAATTTTCCCTCACTTAAAGATCACTTATAAGATACATACTTTATGCCAGGCACTTATGTATGTGTCTGTTTGATCATAAAAATGGTTCTGTTAGCTTAGTTTTATTAGCATTGTTTTATAGTTATGGAGACTGAGATTCAGAGAGGTCAAGTAACTTGCCCATAATGAAAAGTCTAGAAGCGTTAGAGCTTTGAATTGAAATCTTTCAGACTCCAAAGACATTTAATCTACTCTGTCACTCTGTCTATGTTTTGTCCACCTGTTAATTTGATTTTAGGAATACAGATTGTCGTATATAAATTCTGGTCCATTTCCTCCTGAAAACCAGTTACTGGCATTTCCATGAATATAGAAAACTCTGTAAAATTGTTTTTTCTATAAGAGAAGCCTACAGACCTCTCTTAGGTGATGAAGAGGCTTAGAATTGAATATCAAATTTGGCTTGCCACTTAAAACAGAATGGAGTCTCAAGTTGCAAGTAGGGTTGTTTGTTAAACCTGAAACACAAAACAAGATAAAGGGAGGATATAACCACCAAATAGAAAACTTTTGACTCTGTACATTTTGAGAAAGCCCTGAAGATGTATTTGATCTATTATACAATTCAGGTTTACATTAATGATGGTAATTTACCTAGAAAGATTTCACACCTGATAATAGTAGTTGACTCTCTAGGGAGATGAGAGACACTCAGTTTTCCCCTACTCTTTTGTACTGTGTGAATTTTTACCACATGTGTATATTATCTATTCAAGTTAACCAATAAACATATTTTTCTAAATAAGAGAAAGGTATCTAGGTAGTCCTTAAGGGATCCATTATTTATTATCCCCATTTTTAATCCAACCATCTTGCTAAACTCTCTTATTAATTTTAATTATTCATTTCTACGTTCCTTGGATTTTTTTATGCACACAATTAATTCATCCACAAATAATTAAAGTTTAGTGTCTGCTTTTCCAGTACTTATACCTTTATATCTTTATTCATTTGCCGTATTTTGATGGCCAGAACATCTAATGTAATGTTAAATAAAAGTAATGGTATCTGGCATCGTTGACTTGTTCCTCACCAAAGGGAAAGCTTTTAAAGATGTTATCATTAAGTATGTCTGCTGTAAGAGTTTTGTAGATACATACCCTTACAAAGAAGTTTCCTTCAGTTCTCAATGTGCTGAGAGTTCTTACCATAAATGAATGCTAAAGTATATTACTGCTTTTTTGTACCTATTTAACATGATATAATATTTTTCTTTCAAATATTGATCTAGTAGGTGAAATTTTTTTTTAACCTAATATTAAACCAACTTTACATTCGCTGGAATAAGCCCAACTTGGTCAAGATTTATTCTCCTTATATATTGTTAAAATCAACTTGCTACTATTTTGTTTAGGATTTTTTCATTTGTCTTTATGAATAACATTGGCCTATAATCTTTTCCTTTTTTGCATTGTCCATGTCAGGTTTTGATTTCATGGGTATATTAACTTCATAAAGCAAATTAAGGAGTTCTTTCCTCCTTTGATGTGGAAAAATTTGTGTAATACGAAATTATTTCTTTCTTGAATATTGGCTGAACTCGTAGATGAAGTCATGTAAGCCTGAGGTAGAAATATTTTTGACTGTCGATTTATGAATTTAATACCTGTAGGATGATTCTTGCTTTCTATTTCTTCTTGATTAGTTGGGTAAGTTTTTATAGGAATTTTTCCACTTGGCTTAAATATTAAAATTTATTAACATAAAGTCTTTTCAGTTTCTTTTTTCTATAACATTATTTATTCTCATTCTGAGGGAAGTCATCAATTTAACGTAATGCTTAACATTTGGAGAAATAAATTTTAAAGAAGGGTTATATTCTGATTTTGTTTAATAGTTATCTTCTGGTTAATAAAAGGAGGAGAAATGTAGGGTGGAAATGCTTATCATAGTAAATAGCAAGGTTTATATATAAAACCATCTATATTGAACAGGGAGAGAGGAATGACAAAAATATTTACCTTTCTTTTTGATAATTCAGTGCCTTATTTTGGGGGAAATATTTAGCTTCATAGCTGAAATGGCTTTGATATTATACCTGAATGGTTACAGAGATCTCATAAATATAGTAGTGATAAGGGGTTTATATATTATGTTGGGAAATCAGAAAATATTTAAATCATGAATAATGACTTTTAATTGTTAAAGACCAATATTGAGTTTAAAGTTAACTTATAAAATACGTATTTGTTCTTGTGTGTTTGTTCCCAGCTTTTTAAAATTGATATTATTGAAATATAATTTACATAAATATAAACTACATACATTTTAAGAGTATTCAGTGAATTTTTACAAGTGTATACATCAGTATAACTACTACCTTAATTCAGTTATAACAACATTTTCATCACCCAAAAAGTTACCTTGTGTCACTTTGTAATCAGTCCCCTCCCTTCTCCACTACAAGCTACTGCTAATCCACTTTATGTTATCATAAGTTAAGTTTTGCTTATTCTAGGATTTCATATAACAGGAATGATACAGTATGTAATTTTTTGCACCTGGCTCCTTTTATTTAGCATGATACTTTGAAATGCTTGTGTTATTGCCTGTATCTGTAGTTCCTTCTTATTAGTAATCCATTTTATAACTATGCAACAAATTTTGTATCTATTCACCAATCTTTAATATTGCCCTTGTTTCCAGTTTTGAACTATTTTTAATAAAGCCGCTGTAAACATTCATAAATAAGTGTTTATGTGACTATATACCATCATTTCTTTTGGATAAATACCTAGGAGTGGCATTATGAGATTGTAGAGTAGTTGTAAGTTTAGCCTTATAAGAAACTGTCAAACCTTTTTCCATAGTTGTTGTATTACATTCATTGGTCACTTAACAATGGGGATACGTTTTGAGAAATGCCATTAGGTGATTTGATTTCATCATTGCACAAACATCATAGAGTGTACTTCCCAAACCTGGATGGTATAGCCTAGTACATACCTTAGCTATGTGGTATAGCCTGTTGCTCCTAGGCTACAAATTTGTACAGCATGTTACTACACTGAATAGTGTAGGCAGTTGTAACACAATGGGATTTGTGTATCTAAACACAGAAAAGCTATAGTAAAAATACAATATAAAAGGTAAAAAATGGTACACCTGCCTAGGGCATTACCATGAATGGAGCTTGGTGGAGTAGAAGCTGCTCTCGGTGAGTCAGGGAGTGAGTGGTGAGTGAACGTGAAGACCCAGACATTATTGTACATTACTGTAGACTTTATCAACACTGTATACCTAAGCTACACTAATTTATTTTAAAATGTTTTCTTTCTTCAATAATAAATTAACTATAGTTTACTGTAACTTTTTACTTTATAATTTTAATTTTTTTCACTTTTTGACTCTTTTGTAATAACTTTTAGCTTAAAACACAAACACATTGTACAGCTGTACAGATTTTTCCTTATTCTGTAAGCTTTCTTCCATTTTTAAATGTATTTATTTATTTTTACTTTTTAAACATTTTTTGTTAAGCTCATCAACATCACTGTCTTCTACATCTTGTCCCATCGGAATGTCTTCAGGGACAATAACACACATAGAGCTGTCATCTCCTATGGTAACAATGCTTTCTTCTGGAGTATCTCCTGAAGGACCTGCCTGAGCCTATTTTACAGTAACTTTTTTTGTTAATAAGTAGAAGGAGTATAATCTAAATTAATGATTAAGAAGTATAGTACAATAATCTTATTGGACCACCATCATATATGTGACCCATCGTTGACCAAAATGTCATTGTGCAGTGCATGACTATATTTTGCACTCCTGCCAGCATCCTAAAATCATTCCATTTGTTACATATTTTTGCCAACACTTGATATTGTCACTTTAAGAAAAAGATTTAGTTGTTCTAGTAAGTGTGGATGGTATTTTAAAATTTTTGATGAAGTCCAATTTATCAGGGTTTTTTTTTTCCTTTATTGTACATGTTTTTTGCATCCTAAAAAATAGTTGCCAACCCAAAGATTTTCTCTGATTTTTTTTCTTGAAGTTTTATTGTTTCAGCTTTTACATGTATGTCTTAGATCTATTTAGAATTAATTTTGGGAATGGTATGATAGAAGGATTGAAGTTTACTTTTTTCTGTATATACAGTTGTTTTAGCACACATATGGTTGTTTCACATACCTGCAGTTGTTTCAACAGCATTTGTAAAAATTACTCTATTTTTTTTTTAACTTGCCAAGTTGTTTTGAAATTCAGTTGATTATGGATGGATCTGTTTCTGGAATTTCTTTTCTGTGCCTTTGATTTATATGTCTATCCTAATAATACTACACTGTATTGATTCCTAATGCTTTTATTAACAGTAGAACTTCAAATCATGTTGTGTAAGTCCCTAGTTTTATTTTTTCTTTTTCAAAATTATTTTAACTATTATAATGTCTTTGCTTTTTCATTTAAATTTTTGAATCACTTTGCCAGTTTCTACTAGAAAAGTTTGTATGATTTTAATTGGAATTGCATTGAGCCTATAGATAATGTAAGAAGAATTGGCATTGTGACACTATTGAGTCTCTGGTCTATGAACATGGTATAACTGTCAATTTATTTAGGTATTCTTTAACATCTCTAAGCATTGTTTGGTAATTTTTAGTATGTAGGCCGTGTGTGTGTGTGTGTGTGTGTGTGTGTGTGTGTGGTTTGTCTCTAAATGATTCATGCTTTTTATGGTACTATAAATGGTATTTTTTAAATTCTATTTGCTTATCATTTATTGTTAGTTTATGGAAGTGAACTGATTTTGGTATAATTGACTTTGTGTCTGACAATCTTGCTGAAGACAATTTATTTATTCTAGTGGCTTATTTTTAAGGTACATTAGGATTTTCCACATAGGCCATCATCTCTTTTGCAAATGAAGACAGTTTTCTTTTTTCAGATCCATATGCTTTTTCCTTTTCTTGACTGTCGCACTGGGTTGTACCTCTAATACAGTGTTGAATACAAATGGTGAGAGAAAGCATGTTCACCTTGTTCCTAGTCTGAGAGAGAAAGGGTTCAGTATTTCACCACTAAGTATGATGTTAGTTGTAAGTTTTTCATAGGTATTCCTTATCACCTTGAAGAAGTTCCTTTCTATTCTTAGTTTGCTGAAGGGATGATGAATGCTCTCAAGTGCATTTTCTGTGTTGTGATTACATTACTTTTTCTTTTTTTTGTTTTGAGGCAGGGTCTCACTCCTGTCACCCAGGCGAGAGTACAGTGACACAATCACAGCTCACTACAGCCTTCCCAGGCTCAGGTGATTCTCCCACCTCAACCTTCTGGGTAGCTGGGACTACAGGTGCATGCCACCACACCCATCTAATTTTTTGTGTTTTTGATAGAGAGGGTTTCGCCATATTGCCCAGGCTGGTCTCACACTCCTGGACTCAAGCAATCCACCTGCCTTAGCTTCCCAGAGTGCTATCACAGGCATGAGCCACCCTACCTGGCCTTTTCTATTCTCTTTACATAGTGAATTATATATATATATTTTTTAATGTTGAAAACCAATTTTAATATCTGGATGAATTCCATTTAGACATGATGCATTATTCTTTTTGTATATGACTGAATTATCTTTACTTGTATTTTGTTAAGGTTTTTTACATCTGTTTATAAAAGTAGTTGGTAATTTTATTTGTTTTTGTAATGTCTTTCTCTGGTTTTGTTTGATTTACAAGCTGAGTTTGGAAATGTTCCTTAGTCTTCATTTTTAACAACTTTTTCTTTCTTCTGTCATAATTGGGAATTTGTATCTTTCATAGAATTTGTTCATTTCATTACCTGTCAGTTTTATTGACATACAATTGTTCATGTTTATTTTCTAATTATTCTTTTAATATCTATAGAATATCTAGTGATATCCCATAATTTATTACTGATATTGTTAACTTACATTTTCTTTTTGTTAAGGCGTATCAATTTTATTGATTTTTTTCAATGAATTAACTTTTCATTTCAATACTTTTTTACCTTTTTCTGGTTTTATTTTGATTTCTGCTCTTCATGACTGTCATTCTTGTACTTACGTCATGTGTAACTTGCTCTTTTCCTAGCTTCTTAAGGTGCAAGTTACTATATCATTAATGTTCAACCTTCCTGCTTTACTAATAAGTATTGGAAGCTATAACTTTCTAGGCATTGTTTTAGGTGCATTACACAAATTTTGATATGTTGCATTTTTATTATCTTTTAGTTCAAAATGGTTTCTCATTTCCATCCCTGGGTTATTTGGGAGTATATTTTTAAATTTGCAAATACTTGTGGATTTTTCCAGATTTCTTTTTGTTATTCTTTTCTACTTTAGTTCTGTTTCTTCAGAGAACATACTTGTATGATTTTAGCCCTTTAAATTTACTGTGATTTGTTTTATGGTCTGACACATCTTTGTTGGGGACTAGTACGCATGCATTTGAAAAGAATGTGTATTCTGTCATTTAAATAAAACTTTCTGTAAATGTCAGTTAGTTCAGTTTGGTTTTTATGCTATTGTTT